ATATCGGGATGCCTGGGGCTCCAGGACTAATATGTCAGGTATCCTCTTAGTGTCAGAGGGCAAAAGTGACTGTTTAGGTAAGTTCCCATAACAGTTTTCTCTGATGTCACAAAGCCCATTCTTTATCGAGGCAAAGGGTAAAGTCATATGTGGCAATGCCCTTACCAACAGCAGCAGCTTCAGGAGTATTTGCATGGCATGAGGACACCTCCACTCTTTGCCCTCTAGTGTTAAACTCAGGCATCTTTTCTGTAATGTGAAAGGAAAGCGTGTTTTCAGCACAGGTGACATTCTAAAATTGGGTCTTCCCTGTGAAGAAGGTTCGTATGAAACCAGATAACTCTTTCATGGCCACAGGTTTGTGTTGCTTCTACCAAAGCAGCATTTCAGGGAAGTGCCTTCCCAGGGCCGGCCACTCACAGTGGACTTTTCACCTGCACTCACCTTCTTCCAATTTGCAAAGCCCTGCCTCATCACATTTGAGAAGGCCTTGTACTTGAGTAAGTTAAACAGTCACGGGCTCTGCTGTCTCTGATCTGACAATAACAAGCATTATCTACTTTGGATTCCCAGAATAAAATCAGGCACTGAGTAGTTAAATGCTTTTCCCTGACTCAAGTAGCACGTCAATGACACCACTGGAAACTGGCCATCGACTGAATTCTCATCAAAGCAGAAAGTGGGATTTAGGGATATATAATAGAGTGGCAGAGTCTTAAAATGTTGAGAGTAAATTATGTATCTCTTCTTTTTGTTTCTTCCATATGTTTGAATCTAAGTTTAATTTTTATTTAACATCACAAACTTAATAATGATAAAAAATGAAGCTGAATGTCACAATTTGAGAAAGGGAATTCTGGGTGGTGGCAGAGGGGTAGCAACATGCAATAGCACATGTTGGTTGAGTAACTGGACACGCAAACAATGTTCTCTGCTTACGCAACCTGTGTTTGGATGTGTAAATGCAGGTGACCAGGTACGATTCAGAAGCCACTTTAAAAAACAAAGCAAAAGGCTCAGAGGTAACAGCCTCCAGTGAATCTGATCCATGTGTAAGGAAAACAGGATGCGTCCCTGGACCGGCTGGTAGCAAGATTTATGTTTCAGAATATTGCAACATAACTTCCTTCCCTCTGTTGCCTTTGTGCATTGTTTGAAGGAGGAGAATAAAGGACTACTTTTGCAGCACAGCAGTCTGTAAAGATGGATGGCATGGGGTTAGTTTAAATAGCATATTGGCCTTTCTGGGTCACTGTGGGCAACCTTGTCCCTGGTTTATTTTAACACCTGCTTTAATGCCTCCATGATACAACTGAATGGGCATCTTTCATTCATTCGTCTGTTACTTCTGAATGAAGCTACTTGGGGTTCGTTAGAATGATGGCAAGTGAGAATGCAGTCGTCTCTAGGTCATTACTTGTAATACGTTCTGAGGACTGCCTTTGCTGATGGGGGGAGAAGGACTCTCACAGCTGTAGCCAGCGTTCATGTTTGGTCATTGCTGGAACTCTCAGGAAGCCTGAAACTGTGAACTTTGTAGCAGAAAAGGGTGAGTGGTGGTTTTGTATTTGTGTGTAAATTATCCTGCTATATGCAATCAAGGAAATGAATGTGGACGCTTTCAAGGCTACTTGGTTATTCTAGTGGGAATATAGATACTTTACTTTTCTTCATTTGGCTTTCAGTTATATTCTAAATTTTGCAAAAATGGACATATATTATGTACCTATCAAAAAGTTAAAAATAACAAATATTGGCAGTTCAACAGACCATGAGCATTTGAGGAGTAGGGAATCTGCCTGTCTTGTTCACTGACATTTTTCTAGATATTTTCTCAGAAAATAGCAGAAAGTAAGAACTCAACAAATACTTGTTGCATAATGAGTGAGTTGATCTTCATGTGTTTATTGATAGAATGAACTGCGTTAGGTAATGTGAAGATTATATACAAAGCACAAAAGAAGGCCTGTGTCCTAAAGGACTTTAAATCTAGTTTGGGAGGCAAAATGAACAAATGTAAAACAATTAGGAAACCATGCAAGGCTGTGTATACAAATATACAAGTATATGCATATGTTTTTAGTTCTTAGCAATTCGAAAACAATACAAGACTGTATATTCATGTATATGTATATATGTGTATGTACCTACATAGGATTATATATATATTTGCAATTTGCAAACATTGCGAGCTCGTGTATGCATATATGCATGCATATATATGTGTGTGTATGTATGTGTATTTCTAGCTGAGGAGATAAACAGCAAGAATAAATTCACAAAGCCTTGTAAGAGAAGAGCAGAGCGTTTTCATAGACGGGATGTGGAGGTGAGCTTGGTTTACTCAAAGTAAAATACATATATTTGTCCATGCCCCACTATCTCTACGCCAGGTCCTGGAAGCACAGCCCAGCAGATGACTCACCTCTGGATGGAATCAACACACAAAGCAGATAAAAAGCTGAACATTAAAGACCACATTGTTAAAGCAGAGAGCCAAATTGTTCCTCCACCATTCCCTATCCCAGACTTCACATCTAACAAGGTTAATTTGTCCCTATAATTATGTGCCTATTCCTCACATCTTCTGTTTTTTTCTCTTTCTGCAGAAGATAGATGAAGAGAATGAGGCAAACTTGCTAGCAGTCCTCACAGAGACACTAGACAGTCTCCCTGTGGATGAAGACGGATTGCCCTCATTTGATGCGCTGACAGATGGAGACGTGACCACTGACAATGAGGCTAGTCCTTCCTCCATGCCTGACGGCACCCCTCCACCCCAGGAGGCAGAAGAGCCGTCTCTAGTAAGAACCCTTCCTACTGTTTAGCAGGAATTTTGCTTTTCCCTTTCCCTGATAATGTTTCTAGCTTAAGAAGCTCTTACTGGCACCAGCCAACACTCAGCTAAGTTATAATGAATGCAGTGGTCTCAGTACCCAGAACCATGCAAATCACAATCACAGGATCAGAACAAACCCTGCAATTGTTAAGGTACAAATGTAAATTTTTTAATACAGGGGGGAAATTTTAGCTTTCTTTATGCCTTGTTTTTAAGACTGAGAATTCATGGAGCAATAAAGCGAAGAGTATTTGTCAACAGCAAAAGCCACAAAGACGTCCCTGCTCGGAGCTTCTCAAATATCTGACCACAAACGATGACCCTCCTCACACCAAACCCACAGAGAACAGAAACAGCAGCAGAGACAAATGCACCTCCAAAAAGAAGTCCCACACACAGTCGCAGTCACAACACTTACAAGGTAGGCTGGGGACCAAAACGAGCTGTTGGTGATTACATAATTAGTTTCTTTTTTTTTTCTTTAGCCAAACCAACAACTTTATCTCTTCCTCTGACCCCAGAGTCACCAAAGTAAGTATTAAGAAATGTAACCATTTTCTGAAGTTTGTTTTTATAAATGTGCCATATCTTCCAGTGACCCCAAGGGTTCCCCATTTGAGAACAAGACTATTGAACGCACCTTAAGTGTGGAACTCTCTGGAACTGCAGGTAAGCCTTATATTTCACTTAGAACTTGTGTGCTTTTTTTTTTTTTTTTTAATTTTTGCCTTAGGCCTAACTCCACCCACCACTCCTCCTCATAAAGCCAACCAAGATAACCCTTTTAGGGCTTCTCCAAAGCTGAAGTCCTCTTGCAAGACTGTGGTGCCACCACCATCAAAGAAGCCCAGGTACAGTGAGTCTTCTGGTACACAAGGCAATAACTCCACCAAGAAAGGGCCGGAGCAATCCGAGTTGTATGCACAACTCAGCAAGTCCTCAGTCCTCACTGGTGGACACGAGGAAAGGAAGACCAAGCGGCCCAGTCTGCGGCTGTTTGGTGACCATGACTATTGCCAGTCAATTAATTCCAAAACAGAAATACTCATTAATATATCACAGGAGCTCCAAGACTCTAGACAACTAGAAAATAAAGATGTCTCCTCTGATTGGCAGGGGCAGATTTGTTCTTCCACAGATTCAGACCAGTGCTACCTGAGAGAGACTTTGGAGGCAAGCAAGCAGGTCTCTCCTTGCAGCACAAGAAAACAGCTCCAAGACCAGGAAATCCGAGCCGAGCTGAACAAGCACTTCGGTCATCCCAGTCAAGCTGTTTTTGACGACGAAGCAGACAAGACCGGTGAACTGAGGGACAGTGATTTCAGTAATGAACAATTCTCCAAACTACCTATGTTTATAAATTCAGGACTAGCCATGGATGGCCTGTTTGATGACAGCGAAGATGAAAGTGATAAACTGAGCTACCCTTGGGATGGCACGCAATCCTATTCATTGTTCAATGTGTCTCCTTCTTGTTCTTCTTTTAACTCTCCATGTAGAGATTCTGTGTCACCACCCAAATCCTTATTTTCTCAAAGACCCCAAAGGATGCGCTCTCGTTCAAGGTCCTTTTCTCGACACAGGTCGTGTTCCCGATCACCATATTCCAGGTCAAGATCAAGGTCTCCAGGCAGTAGATCCTCTTCAAGGTAAACCTTGGCAAAACCCTAATAACACAAAAAATGCCCTTTTTGCTTTTCTCCTCTGGCGCAGATCCTGCTATTACTATGAGTCAAGCCACTACAGACACCGCACGCACCGAAATTCTCCCTTGTATGTGAGATCACGTTCAAGATCGCCCTACAGCCGTCGGCCCAGGTAATGAGGCATGTCATTTTCCTTTAGCTCCCGGTTGACTTAGTGATAAAGTTATGTTTCCCAGGTATGACAGCTACGAGGAATATCAGCACGAGAGGCTGAAGAGGGAAGAATATCGCAGAGAGTATGAGAAGCGAGAGTCTGAGAGGGCCAAGCAAAGGGAGAGGCAGAGGCAGAAGGCAATTGTAAGTGGCCTGGAGCTCACTTTTATTTTAAACTCCAGAACTCTCTCCTTCCTTCCCCCCATAGGAAGAGCGCCGTGTGATTTATGTCGGTAAAATCAGACCTGACACAACACGGACAGAACTGAGGGACCGTTTTGAAGTTTTTGGTGAAATTGAGGAGTGCACAGTAAATCTGCGGGATGATGGGTGAGAATCTTCAAGATTATTTCTTGTTTAGAACCAGCTTTGAACTTTTCTTTGTCCGTTGCAGAGACAGCTATGGTTTCATTACCTACCGTTATACCTGTGATGCTTTTGCTGCTCTTGAAAATGGATACACTTTGCGCAGGTCAAACGAAACTGACTTTGAGCTGTACTTTTGTGGACGCAAGCAATTTTTCAAGTCTAACTATGCAGACCTAGGTATGGATTTTATTGTACGTGGAATGAGGAATGTGTATCTAAACTGGCTTGTGTTTTTTTTCAGATTCAAACTCAGATGACTTTGACCCTGCTTCCACCAAGAGCAAGTATGACTCTCTGGATTTTGATAGTTTACTGAAAGAAGCTCAGAGAAGCTTGCGCAGGTAACATGTTCCCTAGCTGAGGATGACAGAGGGATGGCGAATACCTCATGGGACAGCGCGTCCTTCCCTAAAGACTATTGCAAGTCATACTTAGGAATTTCTCCTACTTTACACTCTCTGTACAAAAACAAAACAAAACAACAACAATACAACAAGAACAACAACAACAATAACAACAATGGTTTACATGAACACAGCTGCTGAAGAGGCAAGAGACAGAATGATATCCAGTAAGCACATGTTTATTCATGGGTGTCAGCTTTGCTTTTCCTGGAGTCTCTTGGTGATGGAGTGTGCGTGTGTGCATGTATGTGTGTGTGTATGTATGTGTGTGGTGTGTGTGCTTGGTTTAGGGGAAGTATGTGTGGGTACATGTGAGGACTGGGGGCACCTGACCAGAATGCGCAAGGGCAAACCATTTCAAATGGCAGCAGTTCCATGAAGACACGCTTAAAACCTAGAACTTCAAAATGTTCGTATTCTATTCAAAAGGAAATATATATATATATATATATATATATATATATATATATAAATTAAAAAGGAAAGAAAACTAACAACCAACCAACCAACCAACCAACCACAAACCACCCTAAAATGACAGCCGCTGATGTCTGGGCATCAGCCTTTGTACTCTGTTTTTTTAAGAAAGTGCAGAATCAACTTGAAGCAAGCTTTCTCTCATAACGTAATGATTATATGACAATCCTGAAGAAACCACAGGTTCCATAGAACTAATATCCTGTCTCTCTCTCTCTCTCTCTCTCTCTCTTTTTTTTTTCTTTTTCCTTTTGCCATGGAATCTGGGTGGGAGAGGATACTGCGGGCACCAGAATGCTAAAGTTTCCTAACATTTTGAAGTTTCTGTAGTTCATCCTTAATCCTGACACCCATGTAAATGTCCAAAATGTTGATCTTCCACTGCAAATTTCAAAAGCCTTGTCAATGGTCAAGCGTGCAGCTTGTTCAGCGGTTCTTTCTGAGGAGCGGACACCGGGTTACATTACTAATGAGAGTTGGGTAGAACTCTCTGAGATGTGTTCAGATAGTGTAATTGCTACATTCTCTGATGTAGTTAAGTATTTACAGATGTTAAATGGAGTATTTTTATTTTATGTATATACTATACAACAATGTTCTTTTTTGTTACAGCTATGCACTGTAAATGCAGCCTTCTTTTCAAAACTGCTAAATTTTTCTTAATCAAGAATATTCAAATGTAATTATGAGGTGAAACAATTATTGTACACTAACATATTTAGAAGCTGAACTTACTGCTTATATATATTTGATTGTAAAAACAAAAAGACAGTGTGTGTGTCTGTTGAGTGCAACAAGAGCAAAATGATGCTTTCCGCACATCCATCCCTTAGGTGAGCTTCAATCTAAGCATCTTGTCAAGAAATATCCTAGTCCCCTAAAGGTATTAACCACTTCTGCGATATTTTTCCACATTTTCTTGTCGCTTGTTTTTCTTTGAAGTTTTATACACTGGATTTGTTAGGGGAATGAAATTTTCTCATCTAAAATTTTTCTAGAAGATATCATGATTTTATGTAAAGTCTCTCAATGGGTAACCATTAAGAAATGTTTTTATTTTCTCTATCAACAGTAGTTTTGAAACTAGAAGTCAAAAATCTTTTTAAAATGCTGTTTTGTTTTAATTTTTGTGATTTTAATTTGATACAAAATGCTGAGGTAATAATTATAGTATGATTTTTACAATAATTAATGTGTGTCTGAAGACTATCTTTGAAGCCAGTATTTCTTTCCCTTGGCAGAGTATGACGATGGTATTTATCTGTATTTTTTACAGTTATGCATCCTGTATAAATACTGATATTTCATTCCTTTGTTTACTAAAGAGACATATTTATCAGTTGCAGATAGCCTATTTATTATAAATTATGAGATGATGAAAATAATAAAGCCAGTGGAAATTTTCTACCTAGGATGCATGACAATTGTCAGGTTGGAGTGTAAGTGCTTCATTTGGGAAATTCAGCTTTTGCAGAAGCAGTGTTTCTACTTGCACTAGCATGGCCTCTGACGTGACCATGGTGTTGTTCTTGATGACATTGCTTCTGCTAAATTTAATAAAAACTTCAGAAAAACCTCCATTTTGATCATCAGGATTTCATCTGAGTGTGGAGTCCCTGGAATGGAATTCAGTAACATTTGGAGTGTGTATTCAAGTTTCTAAATTGAGATTCGATTACTGTTTGGCTGACATGACTTTTCTGGAAGACATGATACACCTACTACTCAATTGTTCTTTTCCTTTCTCTCGCCCAACACGATCTTGTAAGATGGATTTCACCCCCAGGCCAATGCAGCTAATTTTGATAGCTGCATTCATTTATCACCAGCATATTGTGTTCTGAGTGAATCCACTGTTTGTCCTGTCGGATGCTTGCTTGATTTTTTGGCTTCTTATTTCTAAGTAGATAGAAAGCAATAAAAATACTATGAAATGAAAGAACTTGTTCACAGGTTCTGCGTTACAACAGTAACACATCTTTAATCCGCCTAATTCTTGTTGTTCTGTAGGTTAAATGCAGGTATTTTAACTGTGTGAACGCCAAACTAAAGTTTACAGTCTTTCTTTCTGAATTTTGAGTATCTTCTGTTGTAGAATAATAATAAAAAGACTATTAAGAGCAATAAATTATTTTTAAGAAATCGAGATTTAGTAAATCCTATTATGTGTTCAAGGACCACATGTGTTCTCTATTTTGCCTTTAAATTTTTGTGAACCAATTTTAAATACATTCTCCTTTTTGCCCTGGATTGTTGACATGAGTGGAATACTTGGTTTCTTTTCTTACTTATCAAAAGACAGCACTACAGATATCATATTGAGGATTAATTTATCCCCCCTACCCCCAGCCTGACAAATATTGTTACCATGAAGATAGTTTTCCTCAATGGACTTCAAATTGCATCTAGAATTAGTGGAGCTTTTGTATCTTCTGCAGACACTGTGGGTAGCCCATCAAAATGTAAGCTGTGCTCCTCTCATTTTTATTTTTATTTTTTTGGGAGAGAATATTTCAAATGAACACGTGCACCCCATCATCACTGGAGGCAAATTTCAGCATAGATCTGTAGGATTTTTAGAAGACCGTGGGCCATTGCCTTCATGCCGTGGTAAGTACCACATCTACAATTTTGGTAACCGAACTGGTGCTTTAGTAATGTGGATTTTTTTCTTTTTTAAAAGAGATGTAGCAGAATAATTCTTCCAGTGCAACAAAATCAATTTTTTGCTAAACGACTCCGAGAACAACAGTTGGGCTGTCAACATTCAAAGCAGCAGAGAGGGAACTTTGCACTATTGGGGTATGATGTTTGGGTCAGTTGATAAAAGGAAACCTTTTCATGCCTTTAGATGTGAGCTTCCAGTAGGTAATGATTATGTGTCCTTTCTTGATGGCTGTAATGAGAACTTCAATCACTGTAGTCTAAGACCTGATCTATAGATGACCTAGAATAGCCATGTACTATAATGTGATGATTCTAAATTTGTACCTATGTGACAGACATTTTCAATAATGTGAACTGCTGATTTGATGGAGCTACTTTAAGATTTGTAGGTGAAAGTGTAATACTGTTGGTTGAACTATGCTGAAGAGGGAAAGTGAGCGATTAGTTGAGCCCTTGCCGGGCCTTTTTTCCACCTGCCAATTCTACATGTATTGTTGTGGTTTTATTCATTGTATGAAAATTCCTGTGATTTTTTTTAAATGTGCAGTACACATCAGCCTCACTGAGCTAATAAAGGGAAACGAATGTTTCAAATCTACTTCTGCTTTTCTTATTTATCGTAACCAAACT